CATCTGCCCAGGCTGGCTTCTCCTTTCTCCCGTCTCTACGTCCCCAAGACTAGGCTGCCTACCCGGCTCAGAGTTTCTTCTATTCAGTACAACCAACACCCAGAGGAACTGGTGAGGAACAGGAAGCTCAAGGATCTATCAAGTGGTGGAGGATGGAGTCACAGAAAGTCCTTTTTCTGATGGGAGAGCAAGGTGAAATCCCTAGTGGCTTAGACCCAGGGCTGGAGAGGGGATAACTGGTGAGAAGGCATCCAGGGAAGTCCTTTTTCTTTAGGATGATGGTGATGGGGAACTAAATGGGGAAATATGGAAGGTCACAGGAAAAGTTAACACAAGTTAGCAAAAAGTTAACATAACACAAAAAGGTCTTGCAGGAAAAAAAAAAGAAAAGAAAAGAAAGAAAAAGTCTCCAAGAATGGTTTGGACAGCCAAAATGAATACTTATAGTCACGTATACCTGCTCACTCCTGACGCTTCACTCACACACAGCACAGGATCTGGTGAGGCTATCACTAAATGTGCCACATTGTGGTTAAGTTTTACCTGATTAACGAAATGCTCACACTTCTAAACTGAGGTCCTTACAGTAGATTCCTTTTGCAAGATTGTTACTGGCTTACAACTTAAAAATAAAGGAAAATCACAAGGAAAGAAAAGTGGGGAAAAAATCGGAGGAAACTTGCCCCTGCCCTGGCCACCGGCAAGGCTGCCACAAAGGGGTTAAAAGTTAAGTGGAAGTGGAGCTTGAAGAAGTGGGATGGGGCCTCTCCAGAAAGCTGAACGAGGCATCTGGAGCCCGAACAAACCTCCACCTTTTTTGGCCTCGACGGCGGCAACCCAGCCTCCCTCCTAACGCCCTCCGCCTTTGGGACCAACCAGGGGAGCTCAAGTTAGTAGCAGCCAAGGAGAGGCGCTGCCTTGCCAAGACTAAAAAGGGAGGGGAGAAGAGAGGAAAAAAGCAAGAATCCCCCACCCCTCTCCCGGGCGGAGGGGGCGGGAAGAGCGCGTCCTGGCCAAGCCGAGTAGTGTCTTCCACTCGGTGCGTCTCTCTAGGAGCCGCGCGGGAAGGATGCTGGTCCGCAGGGGCGCGCGCGCAGGGCCCAGGATGCCGCGGGGCTGGACCGCGCTTTGCTTGCTGAGTTTGCTGCGTGAGTACCGCCCGCGCGCCGCGGCCGCTTGGGGTTCTGATTCTTCCTCCTCGTTTCCCTATAGCTTCTGGGTTCATGAGTCTTGACAACAACGGTACTGCTACCCCAGAGTTACCTACCCAGGGAACATTTTCAAATGTTTCTACAAATGTATCCTACCAAGAAACTACAACACCTAGTACCCTTGGAAGTACCAGCCTGCACCCTGTGTCTCAACATGGCAATGAGGCCACAACAAACATCACAGGTAAAAACAGCATTTGTGTCAGATCCCGGAGACACATGCACACCCATGTTTTGGTCTCTTCCAGAAACGACAGTCAAATTCACATCTACCTCTGTGATAACCTCAGTTTATGGAAACACAAACTCTTCTGTCCAGTCACAGACCTCTGTAATCAGCACAGTGTTCACCACCCCAGCCAACGTTTCAACTCCAGAGACAACCTTGAAGCCTAGCCTGTCACCTGGAAATGTTTCAGACCTTTCAACCACTAGCACTAGCCTTGCAACATCTCCCACTAAACCCTATACATCATCTTCTCCTATCCTAAGTGACATCAAGGTGGGTGAATTGGGCCAAAAATGGCAGATTGCTTGTTTTTGTTATTGTTTTTGTTTTAATACAGGCAGAAATCAAATGTTCAGGCATCAGAGAAGTGAAATTGACTCAGGGCATCTGCCTGGAGCAAAATAAGACCTCCAGCTGTGTAAGTCAACCCCCCACCCAACCTCTTCCTCCCTCTTGCTCTCCATGTTTCTCTGTCTTCCCAGGCGGAGTTTAAGAAGGACAGGGGAGAGGGCCTGGCCCGAGTGCTGTGTGGGGAGGAGCAGGCTGATGCTGATGCTGGGGCCCAGGTATGCTCCCTGCTCCTTGCCCAGTCTGAGGTGAGGCCTCAGTGTCTACTGCTGGTCTTGGCCAACAGAACAGGTAAGGTGCACCTCTGCCTGGGGGAACAGGGATTAGATTTAGCAACCCTTGTTTCTAATTCTAGAAATTTCCAGCAAACTCCAACTTATGAAAAAGCACCAATCTGACCTGAAAAAGGTAAGTCCTCTGAGATGATGGGCCTGAGAGGGACAGGCTGTATCTTCTTTGTCTTCTTTTCAAGCTGGGGATCCTAGATTTCACTGAGCAAGATGTTGCAAGCCACCAGAGCTATTCCCAAAAGACCCTGATTGCACTGGTCACCTCGGGAGCCCTGCTGGCTGTCTTGGGCATCACTGGCTATTTCCTGATGAATCGCCGCAGCTGGAGCCCCACAGGAGAAAGGCTGGTCAGTTCTGGGGGCCAGGGTAAAGGAAATGAAGATAATGCTACTTTATTTATACACTGTCTAGGGCGAAGACCCTTATTACACGGAAAACGGTGGAGGCCAGGGCTATAGCTCAGGACCTGGGACCTCCCCTGAGGCTCAGGGAAAGGCCAGTGTGAACCGAGGGGCTCAGGAAAACGGGACCGGCCAGGCCACCTCCAGAAACGGCCATTCAGCAAGACAACACGTGGTGGCTGATACCGAATTGTGACTCGGCTAGGTGGGGCAAGGCTGGGCAGTGTCCGAGAGAGCACCCCTCTCTGCATCTGACCACGTGCTACCCCCATGCTGGAGGTGACATCTCTTACGCCCAACCCTTCCCCACTGCACACACCTCAGAGGCTGTTCTTGGGGCCCTACACCTTGAGGAGGGGCAGGTAAACTCCTGTCCTTTACACATTCGGCTCCCTGGAGCCAGACTCTGGTCTTCTTTGGGTAAACGTGTGACGGGGGAAAGCCAAGGTCTGGAGAAGCTCCCAGGAACAATCGATGGCCTTGCAGCACTCACACAGGACCCCCTTCCCCTACCCCCTCCTCTCTGCCGCAATACAGGAACCCCCAGGGGAAAGATGAGCTTTTCTAGGCTACAATTTTCTCCCAGGAAGCTTTGATTTTTACCGTTTCTTCCCTGTATTTTCTTTCTCTACTTTGAGGAAACCAAAGTAACCTTTTGCACCTGCTCTCTTGTAATGATATAGCCAGAAAAACGTGTTGCCTTGAACCACTTCCCTCATCTCTCCTCCAAGACACTGTGGACTTGGTCACCAGCTCCTCCCTTGTTCTCTAAGTTCCACTGAGCTCCATGTGCCCCCTCTACCATTTGCAGAGTCCTGCACAGTTTTCTGGCTGGAGCCTAGAACAGGCCTCCCAAGTTTTAGGACAAACAGCTCAGTTCTAGTCTCTCTGGGGCCACACAGAAACTCTTTTTGGGCTCCTTTTTCTCCCTCTGGATCAAAGTAGGCAGGACCATGGGACCAGGTCTTGGAGCTGAGCCTCTCACCTGTACTCTTCCGAAAAATCCTCTTCCTCTGAGGCTGGATCCTAGCCTTATCCTCTGATCTCCATGGCTTCCTCCTCCCTCCTGCCGACTCCTGGGTTGAGCTGTTGCCTCAGTCCCCCAACAGATGCTTTTCTGTCTCTGCCTCCCTCACCCTGAGCCCCTTCCTTGCTCTGCACCCCCATATGGTCATAGCCCAGATCAGCTCCTAACCCTTATCACCAGCTGCCTCTTCTGTGGGTGACCCAGGTCCTTGTTTGCTGTTGATTTCTTTCCAGAGGGGTTGAGCAGGGATCCTGGTTTCAATGACGGTTGGAAATAGAAATTTCCAGAGAAGAGAGTATTGGGTAGATATTTTTTCTGAATACAAAGTGATGTGTTTAAATACTGCAATTAAAGTGATACTGAAACACATCTGTTATGTGACTCTGTCTTAGCTGGGTGTGTCTGCATGCAAGAGTGACACCCTCCATTAGACCTAGCTAGACTGTGCAGTGATGTGGTGGGGAGGACCAGCCAGGGAAGAGGGAGCACCTCAGCAGACACAGGCACCAGCCAGGATGCTAAGGACCTTTAGCCAAGTCTGCCAACTATTCTCCTCCATGGGGAGAGGAAACATCCATTTCCAGTGGTAGAAAGGCAGACCCGAATGTACCAGGGAGCTTCCAAATGGAGGGTGGTATGTTGGGTTCTTAGGAGCTGTACCCTTCATGAACACCCTTCTGAGAAGAGGAGCATGCTGATCACTGCTGCAAAATATGCAAAACAAAGGGAAGGGGCAATGTCCTGTGCACCCTTTATTATCAGGCCACCCCCCTCCCCAGCCCCCCAGGTCAGAGTAGACACAGTGAAGGACTATGTGGGGACTGTTGTTCTAGAGACCTGGCAGCCAACTCAGGGAGGGGGCTGGTTTCCACCCTCAAGATTAAGACAGCAGCCTAATTAAAAAAAAAATCTGTAAGCATGTACCTCCCCCCAGCTTCCAAAACAACCCCCACCCCACCCCTACCAGGCCATAGGAAGTTGGGGAGGGAGTGCTGAGGAGCTCCAGGAAACACTCCCAAGTGTGTCGACAGTGGCAGAGGCAGTTGGGGCCAAACAAAGGTTGATTCTTCCATTCTTATCTCCATAAAGCCAGACCTTTCCCTTCAGCACTCCTCCACCCCCATCTCCTTCTTGCTTTTCTCCAACTCCTCTAATCATAGGTTCTTCCCTAGGACAGAGGGGAGGCGAAATGATGAGGTTCAGAGTCTTCCCTCAAAGGCGATGGCTGCCTTGAGGGTTGGAGCAAAGGATGATGAGCAAAAGACGATGGTAATCAGTAGGGAAGTCCAGCCCACTTGCATCTAGTTGCACATCTTGCCTTGAGAGTAATCCAGTGAGGGTCTGTCCCAGCTAGGACATCAAGTAGGAGGGGTGGGTTCAGGGTTCAGATTCCTAGGAAATATGGGAGGAGAGGAAAAGGCAACTTGGATGCACCTCCAGCTTCAGGCCTAGCAACCTGCAATGCATCTCACCCTGAGTTTGCTGGAATGTGTATGTATGCTTTGGGAGGAAGGGCTGTGTGTGTATTGCGGGGTGGGGTGGGGCAGCTGGTTCCCTCTGACAGCTGGACAGCTTGCCCTGAAGAATTTGCCTGCTTTCTGGAAAAATCCAACTTTCCCACCGTGGGCCTGAGCGTCCTGGTACAGCAATGGCGCCACCTGCTGGCCTTATTGAGGTCCTACTGCTCAGCCTCAGCTCAATCGCCTCCATGTTGGGCTTCTCTCCCTGGCTGCCCCACCCTCTAGTCCAATTTCTCTTGTACACAAAGCTCATATAACTATAGAACGTCACTGTTGAAGAGAACTTTAAAGATACATTTAATTAAACTCCCTTATGGTATAGTTAAAGACAAACTAAGGCTCAGAGAAGGGAGGTGGCTTGCCCAATCACCCAGAATTCCAAAGTCCTGAATCTGTAGTTTTCCCTTCCATCATATCATCCTACTCTTCTGCCGAGTCCTCCGTGTTACTCCAGTTGGATGTCATGAAGCCAGTGTGGCAGTGTGAAGATAGGTTTGGGACTTCACTTCTGGAGCATTTCATCAACATAAGCTATCCTAGGCCTGGCCAGCCAAGCAGGTCCTGGAGGAGCCCCAGGACAAAGATCACAGGAGGCCATGAGGTTCGGCTTCTTCGGCGCCCACAGTGAGCCCAGGAAAATTAGCTGTAGGGTATTACACTGTTGACTATGGAGAGCATATCTGGAATTATCTTCAGCCAGATTTTCATCTGAATGGATAAATGGGAATACCATCTAAGTCCAGATAAATAGATCACTTCCATCTCATCCCTTCTAGGTAGATTAATCCCACACTTCCTCTTCACACAAAACCAGTAATAGGTCATCGATTTTGTGCAACAGGATGCTGCTTCTCTTCCTAAAGCCCCCATCGAAGAGGCTTCCAGCCACCATTCAATCATTCATCAAGTCTTATGATGTGCCAGACACTGCGCGAAATGTGCCAGAACATCTGTTATGTGCCAGACACTGTTCTTGAGACTGGGGATACAGCAAACACTCATGAAGCTTATAATTCTAGCAGAAGAGGACAGTAAACAATGTCATCTCAGTAAGTATATACATGTGTTTTCAGGATTGAGAGCTATGAAAAACATAAAATATATTGAGAATAATGGTTGGTATTTTACATATGGTGGTTACTTTTAGAAAAATAACAGTGGAGAGCACAGCTTCACTTGAATGAAGTGGAGAAGCAGGTTGTATGCCAAGCTGGGAGAGATTATCCCACACAGGGGAAAGGACAAGTGCAAAGCCCTATGATGAAAAGCTGCCAAGTGCAGAAAGCCTCAGATGGCAGGGGGCAAGATGGCCATGAGGTTGTGTCAGTGAGTGGGGGTGGGGAGAGGCAGGAGGTCAGACTACATGGGGCCTTTTTAGTTGTAGATTGGGAAGCCACTGGAGGGTTTTGAGCAGAGAAGTCATATCATCTGCTTTATGTTTTAAAAGGATCATGCTGGCTGCTGAGTAGAGAATAGAGGTTGAGGGATAAGAAAGTAGAAGGAGACCGTAGCAAGAAGAACGATCATGGCTGGGAGCAGGTGATCATATTGGCAGTGATGAGATCAAGCAGAATTCAAAAAGTGGTTTCAAAGTAGAGGTAACAGGACTTGCTCAGTCTATTTATTTCTTCAAATAATAATCATATTTACAATGATAGTAGCTAACAGTTTTTGAGTGCTTACTGTATGAAAATTGAGATATGGTGCCAATATTTAAATAGCATATTTTACTTAACATTCACAGAAACCCTGTGAAGTAGGTTCTATTATCTCAGAAAAAGAAACTGAAACTCAGAGAATAACAAGGGACTGTGTTACGTGCACAGTGGCAGAGGCAAAGATGAATAGGATGTGAGTTTATTTGAACCCCAAATGTTTAAATCTTGGGGATAATACAACACACATTTAAACAAAGAAGCAAGAAAAAAAATGCACAACAGAAAGTGAGAAATAACACGAGGAAAGACTAAATGAAGTGCTTTGTATCTAGATGTGGGCAGGACCCTTTCCAGCTGAGAAGATCTGAGACTGGGTCATGAACAGGTGGTTTCTGAGTGGGTCCTGTAAAAATGAATACGATTTTGATGATAGTAATGAGTAAGGACATTTGAGACTGATAGAAGAGTACATACAATATGTAGTGATGGGGAAAGATAAGGTACTGTCAAAGGACAATGTGTTTTCTGGTATGACAGAGAAGTAGAATGTGTTAAGGGAAGCCGAGTACCAGAAAGATCCGGGTGTCACAGTTTGTGTAGGGTGTTTAAAGCTAAACCACAGAGTTTAATTTTATCCAATAGAAGAGGAGCCACAGAAGAGTTTCCATTTATTCATTAATTTATTCATTTATTCAAAAAATATTTGAGTGCTTATTATAAGCCAGGTACTATGCCAGGCACCTGGGATAAGACATAGTCCCTTCTGTCAAGTCTTTACATTGGGTGGATGTGGGAGGGACAGATGACAGAACAATATGCATTGAGTGTAAGTGCTATGGTATAGGAAGCTCTGAGTGGGAGGGGCATGGAAGCCGTGGAAGACCATGGAAGGCTTCCCAGGAGAAGTGACGTCTGGACTGATCCTTTGGTCAAGCAGGAGTTAAAGAGGAGAAAAGGAGAGATATGGGTGTTCCCGAGAGAGGAAGAAGCCTTGTCCCAGGAGCAAAGTGAGGGTGATTGTTCCAGAAATGTGAGTGATTCTTTTAAGGCTCAAGCAAAGCATGTGATTCTTCTTTATACCTTCTATTTCTTTGCTGAGTGTTTCTGTTCTTTTGTTTCAAGCATGCTGCAATTGCTCATTAAAGCATGTTTATGATGGCTGTCTGTTTTAAAATTCTTGTCAGATGGTTTCAACATCTTTATCATCTCAATGTTGGCATCTGTTAATGGTTTTTTCTCAATCAAATTGAGATTTTCCTGGTTCTTGGTATTACCAGTGATTTTAATTGCATCTGGAAATTTGGGATTTATGTTGAAAGACTGGATCTTATTGAAAGATTCTGTTTAGCACCCCTCCTTTGATACCACACTGGTGGGTCCAGGTTCCCCATTCAGCTGTTGACACCTTCAGGGCAGAGAGGTGGGATGGGGTGAAGGGGGTACCTCATTATTGCTGGCCCAGGTTAGAAGTTCAGGCTTCCCAGTAGATCTCTGCTGATACCACCCTGGTGCCATGTCATTCCTTGAGTCCAAAAGTCCCTCCCAATTCTGCCTTCTTCTCTCTACATATCGGAGTCTCCCTATGTTTGACTTATATATAATGTCCAGGGTTTTTAGAGTTAGTTAACAGGAGGCATAAGAAAAAGTGTGTCCACTCCATCTTGTCTGGAACTGGAAGTTCAAGTCGAATATAAGAGAGAGGAGAGGAAATTACAAGCCATGAGACTGGAGAGTTAGGCAGGTTCTACACCAGCTATTCTCAAAGCCCTCTTACACTCTTAAAAATTTAGAACTTCAAAGAGCTTTTGATTTTGAAAGTTACATCTATCAATTATTACTGTTTCAAAAATTAAAATTGAGAAAATTTTATTTATTAATTTGTTTAAAAATAACAATAATTATTCAATTACATGATAATGTAAGTAATGCTTTTCTTAATGAAAAATAATTATATTTTCCAAAACAAAAACAATTAGGAAAAAGAGTGTCATTGTTTTAGACTTTGGTAAATCTCTCTAATATCTGGCTGAAGAGAAGAATGCTGATTCTTTTTTTTTTTTTTTTTTTTTGAGACGGAGTCTCGCTCTGTCACCCAGGCTGGAGTGTAGTGGTGTGATCTCGGCTCACTGCAAGCTCTGCCTCCCGGGTTCACGCCATTCTCCTGCCTCAGCCTCCCAAGTAGCTGGGACTACAGGCACCCGCCACCACGCCCGGCTAATTTTTTTGTATTTTTAGTAGAGATGGGGTTTCACCGTGTTAGCCAGGCTGGTCTCGATCTCCTGACCTCATGATCCACCCACCTCAGCCTCCCAAAGCGCTGGGATTACAGGTGTGAGACACCGCGCCCAGCCCCCGAATGCTGATTCTTTTATCTGCTTCTGTATTCAATCTGTTGTGATATGATGGGTAGCCTCTGAAACACTCCACTGTATACTTGTGAAAGAATGAATGTGAAAAAGGAAAATAGATTTGTAGTATTATTATTCAAATTGTTTTGACCTCAGAGACCACTTGGAAATGTTTTAGGGAACCCCCAGAGGACCTTGGATCATGCTTTGAGAACCGCGGCTCTAGATATGTTACTATTTCAGTAGCATCTAAGTACATGTGGCTGCTGAGCACTTGTAATGTGGCTAGTGCAAATGAGAGACAGGACTTCCAGCTATATGTAATTTAATAAACTCAAATTTAAAAACTGGAACCTCATAAAATGTTTTGTTGTTGTTGTTAAACATGACCTTATAGTTTTGGTAGGAATACATTTCACTTTAACCCTTCAAAATTTAGCA